ATTTGAAAACCTGTATGGTTACATGAACTGCCTAAAAAACAAGCTAAGGAAAATTAAAGCTCAGATTTATATATTTTAAGAAATTAATTGCAATTAATTTCCTGGGATTAAATAGCATTTCCTCAACCCCAGCTGTCATTAAAAAGAGGCAAATACAGCCAAGGACTGGATCTCCGGAAGGCTGACAGCACTGACCCTCAAGAAGGCACCGGCTGACAGACAGAACATTCTGCCCTAATATGTGCTGAAATTCCGCTGAGAGCAGAGTGGTACATTGAACCCTTTAGGGGCTTACAAAAGAAGTGTCCTGTGTTTTAGAGTCACAGAGTTTTGCAGAAACAAGTATGAATTCACCTAGTGGCCCCCTGCACCAGGTCTTTCCTGTGGGCACTGAGTGCCAGACACATCAATATGTAATAGCAGAATGAATGACTGAACGAACGATTGAATGAAAAGAAATGAGAGGCAGCAGGTTGTCAGATTCTATGAGGCAATCACAGCATCAGGTGACCTTAGTATCTATTTGAGAGGACTGCCATTTATTCTCGGGAGCGCACGGCTCTAAAGAGGCCCATATCCAGGCAGTGAGCTCTGGTGGGGGGCGCCTTTAGATGCAAGAAGGAGGAAACAGCTCGAAATCCCTGGGCCTGAGCGCGGCCCGTGCAGGCCGGAGGGTCAAGAACTCTCCACCGGCGGCAGCGGCCCGGTGTCTGCCCCGGCTTCGCCCCGGCCTAAGGCTGCCTGTGCTATAAATACGCGGCCCACATGCCGCGGTGACACGGTGTTCCCTGGGCTCGGCGGGACAGATAACATGAATGTGCCCTTTAAACGTCCCAAGTTGCAGGGACAGCCCCCGGCCCAGCCTCGCTCCCGGAAGCGCCTTCGCCCCCGATGCCCTCTGCAGCTGGGAGGAGGGGGCGCCCCGCACCTGCCCAGCCAATGCGCGGCGCGAGCGCCGGCCGCGACCCGCCTCCTCTCGCGAGAGCCCGGCGGGGATATAAGGGGGAGCTGCGGGCCAGGCGGCGGCCCCCTAGCGTCGCGCAGGGTCGGGGACTGCGCGGCGGTGCCAGGCCGGGCGTGGGCGAGAGCACGAACGGGCTGCCTGCGGGCTGAGAGCGTCGAGCTGTCACCATGGGTGATCACGCTTGGAGCTTCCTAAAGGACTTCCTGGCCGGGGGCGTCGCCGCTGCCGTCTCCAAGACCGCGGTCGCCCCCATCGAGAGGGTCAAACTGCTGCTGCAGGTGAGGACCGCGCGGTGCAAGAGGCGGGCGCGTGTCCTCTGTCACCCACCCTCCCCTCCACCAGGTCCAGCATGCCAGCAAACAGATCAGTGCTGAGAAGCAGTACAAAGGGATCATTGATTGTGTGGTGAGAATCCCTAAGGAGCAGGGCTTCCTCTCCTTCTGGAGGGGTAACCTGGCCAACGTGATCCGTTACTTCCCCACCCAAGCTCTCAACTTCGCCTTCAAGGACAAGTACAAGCAGCTCTTCTTAGGGGGTGTGGATCGGCATAAGCAGTTCTGGCGCTACTTTGCTGGTAACCTGGCGTCCGGTGGGGCCGCTGGGGCCACCTCCCTTTGCTTTGTCTACCCGCTGGACTTTGCTAGGACCAGGTTGGCTGCTGATGTGGGCAAGGGCGCCGCCCAGCGTGAGTTCCATGGTCTGGGCGACTGTATCATCAAGATCTTCAAGTCTGATGGCCTGAGGGGGCTCTACCAGGGTTTCAACGTCTCTGTCCAAGGCATCATTATCTATAGAGCTGCCTACTTCGGAGTCTATGATACTGCCAAGGGTGAGAGAGGGGCATCGGGGAGAAGGAGGGTGATAGCCGTTCGGCTTCTGGGCTCTGTCCACAGGGATGCTGCCTGACCCCAAGAACGTGCACATTTTTGTGAGCTGGATGATTGCCCAGAGTGTGACGGCAGTCGCAGGGCTGGTGTCCTACCCCTTTGACACTGTTCGTCGTAGAATGATGATGCAGTCCGGCCGGAAAGGGGGTAAGCTTGTGCTCTACTCATCTAAACTTGTTTACGGAGCCCTCACCAGCATTTGTTTCCACAGCCGATATTATGTACACGGGGACAGTTGACTGCTGGAGGAAGATTGCAAAAGACGAAGGAGCCAAGGCCTTCTTCAAAGGTGCCTGGTCCAATGTGCTGAGAGGCATGGGCGGTGCTTTTGTATTGGTGTTGTATGATGAGATCAAAAAATATGTCTAATGTAATTAAAACACAAGTTCACAGATTTACAGTGAACTTGATCTACAAGTTCACAGATCCATTGTGTGGTTTAATAGACTATTCCTAGGGGAAGTAAAAAGATCTGGGATAAAACCAGACTGAAAGGAATACCTCAGAAGAGATGCTTCATTGAGTGTTCATTAAACCACACATGTATTTTGTATTTATTTTACATTTAAATTCCCACAGCAAATAGAAAATAATTTATCATACTTGTACAATTAACTGAAGAATTGATAATAACTGAATGTGAAACATCAATAAAGACCACTTAATGCACGCTTTCTATTTTATTGAACTCTTATTAACTGTAAAATGCATTTTTAAAAGATCAAAAATGCATATTTTCTAGCATGATTCATGTATCAGTCAGCAGCCAAGCTTCTAAATGCCAGATATTATATTGAGAATGTATTATATGAGAACGTACAATGCTTAAAGTTCCGGTTTTCAAACTTAGGCAGGTCATATTCTATCTATCTTATCCAGCATTACTGTAGGCTAGAAAGTGATAATGGCTTTCATAATCCTGCCTTGTCTTAGGCACTTTCCTGCAGTCTTTAGAAATTCTAAGATTCTGCTAAAAGTTTTAAATCACAATCTGGAGAATTTTCTATGATTAGGAAGTGCTCTGTTTTCATCCCTTTAGATAACTGTGACACCTAGAATTTTATGTTAAGTAGAGAGTATTCATTGAAAATCAAGGCCAGGTGCAGTGGCTCACACCTGTCACCCCAGCACTTTGGGAGGCAGAGGTGGGCGTATCACTTCAGGCCAGGAGTTTGAGACCAGCCTGGCCAACCGAGCGAAACCCCATCTCTAATAAAAATACAAAAAATTAGCTGGGTGTGGTGGCGCACACCTGTAATCCCAACTACTCAGGAGGCTGAGGCATCAGAATCACTTGAACCCGAGAGGCAGAGGTTGCAGTGAGCTGAGATGGCATGCCACCACATCCATCCTAAGCGACAGGGCAAGACTCTGTCTCAAAAAAAAAAAAAAGAAAGAAAATCAGTTGTCTTAGTTTAAGCTACTATAACAAGGTACTGTAGACTGATGGCTTATAAGCAACAGAAACTTATTTCTCAGTTCTGTAGTCTGGAGGTCCAAGATCAAGGTGACACTGTGGTCAGGTTCTGATGAGGGCCCTCTTCTGGGTTATAAACTACGGACTTCTTGTATCCTTACATGGCAGAAAGAGCGACAGAGCTCTCTGTAGTCCCTTTTATAAGCTCACTAATCCCATTCATGAGGGCCCTACCCTCATGACCCAATTACCTCCCAAATGCCCCTCCTCCAAACACCACCACTTTGGGGGTTAAGATTTCAACAGATGAATTTTGAAGGGACACAAACATTCAGTCCATAGCATCACTTATCAAGCTAGTATTTAATACCTCTTAGGCCCCGTGGAAGGGAAAATAGATAGGAACCTGCCCTGAAAGATGCTTCAGTTGGGGAGAAAAGGTGAAATTCCATTGTTAGACAATTTGTTTAAGACAATACATCTTGCTTGAGAAGGAATAGAAGGGAAATGAAATGGGGGGAGGGAGTGGTAGGAGATGGAGGCTTTGAAAGAAAATAACCAGATTTAGAAACATGGGTATAGAAAGCATCCTCCAGTACTTCTGTAACAATTTATCAAGACCTACAGGAAGTCAGTTTTGGATTTGCTCCTCCGAGATTTGCGAGCCAGAGGAAAATACTTAGACTATCAGGTTGGAAAGTTCACACTTGGACCAGGAAAAGACCAAGCAGTTGCTATAGTCTCCTGGATTGTGACTAATCTGGAGGAAGCAAGTCCCTGTATCCTTGGCAAAGCTTGAAAGGCAGGCAAATGTCTTCTCTGTGTTTTCTGACAGGTGGTTGGGTGGTGGGGGTTGGTCTCTGTACCTCCTGTTCTTTACCTTGCTTACCAAGCCCTTCCACCGACTCACTCCTGCCTCCCCAGCTAAAAATTGGCTGTGTTGCTTTTACCACAGTTACCAAGGTCTGAGTTTTATAAAATCCAGGATCACATCTGACCTCACCTGGTAGATATCTAGGCCAATAAAGTCTAAAGGGCTAAAAAGAAGGTACCTCTCCATCCTGTCTCCTCGAGGCCAGGCAGCACATGTGCAGTTAAGAGGCCTCCTGGATCCATTGTCCTCCTGTTGCTTTTCGTTCTAAGTGATCCAAACTCTATTGCTGATAGGGAATAAAAGCAGGGCAGGCTAGTAGTGGGCAAGTGCTTTGATGGAGCGTATCTCCAAGCAGGGCCCAAGTTTAGGAGGAGGAAGACCTGATACAATGAATGAACAGTGCGTCCTCCCAACCCAACCAAGAAGTGTAATTGTGTTCCGTCTTTAACCCTGGCATGGAATGGGGAGGGAAGAGGCATGGACATTTATTACATAGTGCACATTATCTACATTCTCTGCATGTGACCCAGATGTCAGCCCTTCCGCTTCCTGCGAAGGTTACCTCTAATGCACGTTGCCCCAGGCCCTGCTGAGCTAGTTCCTCACCGCAGCTACTTAACTCACCATGAATTCCTAGAACCCTCAGCCTCTGAGAGTGCTGGGATCTGGCGGGAGAACAGGCAGTACTTCCCTCACTAACCTACCCGCACGCCATACCATCATTGTGCAAAGCTGCCTCATGCTGGAAGGTCTGGTTTACGTAAAAGTGACAAGTTGGAATTGAGCGTCCGACTCTCGGGTACCTGCCCCAGGCATTTCTCATCAGCCCCATTTCCCACACAGCTCTCTCCTAGGCGCAGCCCTCCTTCACCACCACCACCCCCACCCCAATCACCTTTAGGTATTTTCTCCCCTAAAGCCTCACCTGTTGGCATTTTACATCTTTTTAAGACCTTATTTTGTATTTTAAATGTATGAGAAAAATTATGGAGGATGATGCAAGATGAGTGAGTCCATAATGGTAATAATTGGACACTAAAAACAATGAAAACTTGTCTCAAGTATTTGTGTTGAAATCTCAATTAACTGGGCGACTGCTCCCGTTCCATTTTATTCTGTAAAATATGTGGCATCCTTTGTGTTGAGGCGGCATTTACTAAACACCCCCAAGGTGCAAGGCTGCAAGAGAATCGAGCGCCGCAAGGCGAGCTTATCTTCCACACCTGGTACAGTGCCCAGGACAGAGAAGGTGTTTAGCAAGTTTCTGCTGAATGGAAGAGTGAGCGAGAAGGGAAAGTGCATCTAAAAAGCACAGGGAACCTACAAAATATTTGGGAAAGGGTTTCATCAGTTCGGGTGAAATCTTGAACGTGCAAAGCACCATGGGGGTGGCTGGACAGGCTTGTTGGAGTCGTATAATGCAATGAATAAAAACTTACGGCTGCCTTAAATGCAAATGTCAAGCCCTTAAATAAAATTTAACAAAGTCTACCGTGTCACAAATTCTTTGCTTTTCTGCTC